CGCCCTGGACCATCCGGGCGTAGTCCCGGCAGCAAGGCCTTCTTTCCTTGCTAGCCTGGGCCTGCCGCAGACAGACCCCAGAGGGAGCCGCGCCCAGCCCGCTGGGCGGCCCCGGCTTCCCGCGACCCCCTCCAGACCCTGGGCAGAAAGAGCGCCCTGCTGTCCCGACAGAGCCACTGTGCTTTTGAGGGATCCTGACACCTAGTGGCTCCCGCTCCCTTCTCCGAAGAGCACCGGGTCCTATCTGAGCATTCCCGCGACTCCCAGCCCCTGATCGCAGCTAAGACACCCATTCGCGCACCCGGCTTCTCCCACATCCTCGTCCCAGGGGTTCAGCTGACACTGGTAGTCGCCTGAGCTGTACTCTTTGGGGCCCAGGCGCCTTGGCGGGAGCTCACCCTCCCTGTCTCCCCAGCTGACCCTGCCGCGCCCCCTTCATCTCCGCACGCTCCCACCCGGCCCCCTCCACAGGCTGTCCAGCCCCGCCCCTCGGAACCCACCCCTGGTAGTGAAGCCCTGCCCCCAGGGTCCCTGCCCGAAGGTGCGCTCCTCCTCTAGGGCCCCTCTACTCTGTGAGCTCTGTCCCCGATCCCTAGCGGTGCAGCCCCTCCCAGGGCCCCTCCTCGTTGTGAGCTCCTCTCTCCAGTCCCCGGCGGCGCATCCCTGCCCCCAGGCCCCCTCCCCTAAGGTGAACCCTGCCCCAAGGCCCCAGTCCCTAAGGTGAACCCCGCCCCCAGGCTGCCTCCCCTAAGGTAACCCCGCCCCCAGGCCCCCTCCCCTAAGGTGAGCCCCGCCCCTAGGCCCCCGCCCCTAAGGTGAGCCCCGCCCCCAGGCCCCTTTCCCTAAGGTGAACCCCGCCCCTACGCCCTCCCTCCGAGGGAGAGCCCCGCCCCAAGACCCTTCCGCTGGGGTGATCCCTTCTCCCCCGCCCCTCCGCGGCCGCCCGCCCCTGCCCAGCCGCCCAGCCGCCCAGCCGCCCAGCCGCCCAGCCGCCCAGCCGCCCAGCCTTCCGGTCTCCGCGCCCAGTCCGCGGTCCTCACCCGCGCCGGGCGGTAGTAGTAGCTGTGCTCTTTGGGGTCCAGGCGCCGCGGCGGGATGTAGCTGAAGGCGGACTGCGCCGAGACGGGCGGCGGCCTGGGCTTGCCCCGCAGCGTGGACGCGGTGGTCTCCTCCTCGTCGTCCTCCATGCCGCCACCGTCCAGCGCCCCCGCCTTGGCCGCGGTCCGTCCCGCCCGCCCAGGGGCCCAGTCGGAGTCTGCAGGCCTCAGGTTGCTCAGCGCCAGCGTCTAGCCCGCGTCTGTGTTCGGTCGTTGCCTGGAAACCGCCGCCTGGCGACCCGGAGCTGCCCTGCAGCATTCCCGCTCCAGGGTGGAGCGACCCTCCCCTCCTCCCTCCCGGCCCCTCGACTACACCTGGGGTCTCTCCTTCCTTCCTCCTCGGGAGGAGCCCGACTGGGAGACGCCGCGGGGACTACCCATTTCCAGCCCGCTCACCTTTCCCATGCAGCAGCCCCTGCTTCACTCACTGATCACTCCTTCGCGAGACCATTAGTGACTGAGCACCTAGCGCATGGTGTGTCAGGAGCTGGAGATTGAGCCTTGAACGGAGCAGGCCTTGTCCACAGGAAGCTTACAGTCTGGAGAAGACACATGAAAGACGCGAAGAAGCCAAATGACTTGCCGAGGCTCCAGGGCAGCGCTGTCCAATAGAAACATGATGAGAGCCACGTGTGTCGTTTCTTATTTGACTCAGTAAGTCCAAAACGTTATCATTTCAACAAATGTTTTTTTTTAATTTTATTTATTTTTTTTTTAGGAGGAACTGACTGCTTCCGTTTTCCCAGAATTCTATCAAATATCTTTCAAGTGTCCACATGTACCCAAGCGACGCACATTCCTCACATAGAGGAAGGCAAGGAAAGGTAAAGAAGACTGCCTGTGTTGTTCAGGCAGAGGTATTCTGAAATGTAGTATTTTAATTTCCAGAATCATATCTATTTTTTTCACCTTCTTGAGAAAAAGATACCGCTGCTTATTAGCCTCAACGAGTCTTGTAATGTGAAAAACACAACATTTTCCTGTACCTTTTATGGATATCTTCATTAGCTGTGGATGGCAATACAAATCCTTCTTCATCTAATTTAATTTCAACATCTGGTGAGAGAAGAAAGGAAAAATTCCTCGTGTGATACCCTCACAAACACTATCTTCCTGTATTCATTCCTTTGCTTTGCTTTGATTCCTTCCACCTTGCATTGATCAATTGGACTGAAGGCTGCAAAGTAATGACCACAACCAAACAATGGTGAGAATTTTAATTCAATTGGCTTTATGATCCCATGCATGCTTTCTCTTTCCCCTTATGATAGGTGGCAGAGATCCTTCAATCCAGACTGTGAAGAAAACCCTTGAGTTAAGACATTAGACATCTGTGCAACTCATAACTTCCATCATTCCAACTTGCAGTGCCTCCATGGTAAGTAAAGAAAGCATGCCACACCCAGACACAAAAAGAGGATCTTTTTTCCCCCATTTTTCAGTTTCACTGTTACATGCCTTGAAGTGATGAGGAGGTTTCTGTTACTATATGCTACACAGCAGGGACAGGCAAAGGCCATCGCAGAAGAAATATGTGAGCAAGCTGTGGTACATGGATTTTCTGCAGATCTTCACTGTATTAGTGAATCCGATAAGGTTAGAGCCGTTACAGTGGATTTTACCGTTTTTAGGTCCCTGACTTGATATCCTTGTTTTGTAGTATGACCTAAAAACCGAAACAGCTCCTCTTGTTGTTGTGGTTTCTACCACGGGCACCGGAGACCCACCCGACACAGCCCGCAAGTTTGTTAAGGAAATACAGAACCAAACACTGCCGGTTGATTTCTTTGCTCACCTGCGGTATGGGTTACTGGGTAATGGACTCTCTCTTCTGATCTTACTATAGTTGTGCATTAATTATGTATTTGGGTTCTCTAGGTCTCGGTGATTCAGAATACACCTACTTTTGCAATGGGGGGAAGATAATTGATAAACGACTTCAAGAGCTTGGAGCCCGGCATTTCTATGACACTGGACATGCAGATGACTGTGTAGGGTAAGGGCAGTGTTCTCTGTTTACTCCAATAATGTTTTGTTTTTCGTTTGTTTTTACTGTCCAGTTTAGAACTTGTGGTTGAGCCGTGGATTGCTGGACTCTGGCCAGCCCTCAGAAAGCATTTTAGGTCAAGCAGAGGACAAGAGGAGATAAGTGGCGCACTCCCGGTGGCATCACCTGCATCCTCGAGGACAGACCTTGTGAAGTCAGAGCTGCTACACATTGAATCTCAAGTCGAGCTTCTGAGATTCGATGATTCAGGAAGAAAGGATTCTGAGGTTTTGAAGCAAAATGCAGTGAACAGCAACCAATCCAATGTTGTAATTGAAGACTTTGAGTCCTCACTTACCCGTTCGGTACCCCCACTCTCACAAGCCTCTCTGAATATTCCTGGTTTACCCCCAGAATATTTACAGGTACATCTGCAGGAGTCTCTTGGCCAGGTAAGGAAGTTTTTCTTTATGCTATAGATGCTGCACTTACGTTTTGTCACATTTGTTTTTCAAGGAGGAAAGCCAAGTATCTGTGACTTCAGCAGATCCAGTTTTTCAAGTGCCAATTTCAAAGGCAGTTCAACTTACTACGAATGATGCCATAAAAACCACTCTGCTGGTAGAATTGGACATTTCAGTAAGTTGCAAAATTTATTTCTCAGCACAGTAATTTTTTTTTTTTCATTTTGGCTCTTCTCTAGAATACAGACTTTTCCTATCAGCCTGGAGATGCCTTCAGCGTGATCTGCCCTAACAGTGATTCTGAGGTACAAAGCCTACTCCAAAGACTGCAGCTTGAAGATAAAAGAGAGCACTGCGTCCTTTTGAAAATAAAGGCAGACACAAAGAAGAAAGGTAACAGCCCTGATGCTGTGACGTTGGGGTGTCATGAACCCCTTTCCCGTCTTTACCTGAAAAGGAGCTACCTTACCCCAGCATATACCTGCGGGATGTTCTCTCCAGTTCATTTTTACCTGGTGTCTTGAAATCCGAGCAATTCCTAAAAAGGTATTTTTTTCTGTCTTCTTCAGGTAACTATTTGTCACAATTTAAGGCGGGCTCCTTTTTGTAGGCATTTTTGCGAGCCCTTGTGGACTATACCAGTGACAGTGCTGAAAAGCGCAGGCTACAGGAGCTGTGCAGTAAACAAGGGGCAGCCGATTATAGCCGCTTTGTACGAGATGCCTGTGCCTGCTTGTTGGATCTCCTCCTCGCTTTCCCTTCTTGCCAGCCACCACTCAGTCTCCTGCTCGGTGAGTAGTCGCTTTCACAAGCACCTTGGTGGATTAATAATTGCTTGTTTTTATTTTTTTCTAGAACATCTTCCTAAACTTCAACCCAGACCATATTCGTGTGCAAGGTACTACTATTTATTCACGTAATATATAGCATCGAGTTCAAAACTTGTCTGTGTATCTTTGCAGCTCAAGTTTATTTCACCCAGGAAAGCTCCATTTTGTCTTCAACATTGTGGAATTTCTGTCTACTGCCACAACAGAGGTTCTGCGGAAGGGAGTATGTACAGGCTGGCTGGCCTTGTTGGTTGCTTCAGTTCTTCAGCCAAACATACATGCATCCCATGAAGACAGCGGGAAAGCCCTGGCTCCTAAGGTAAGAAATTAGTACCTTAACCTCAGCATTGTTCATACTTACCACATTTGATGTAATATTTCAGATATCCATCTCTCCTCGAACAACAAATTCTTTCCACTTACCAGATGACCCCTCAATCCCCATCATAATGGTGGGTCCAGGAACCGGCATAGCCCCGTTTATTGGGTTCCTACAACATAGGTATGTTCTTTTTTTGGCTAATGGGAAAATGTCACACACCTAAACTTTTTTTTTTTCCACTTAGAGAGAAACTCCAAGAACAACACCCAGATGGAAATTTTGGAGCAATGTGGTTGTTTTTTGGCTGCAGGCATAAGGATAGGGATTATCTATTCAGGTATTGTACAATTCCAGTATTGTACTCAACCACTTTTAGTGATCCATTATATATTATATTTCAGAAAAGAGCTCAGACATTTCCTTAAGCATGGGATCTTAACTCATCTAAAGGTTTCCTTCTCAAGAGATGCTCCTGTTGGGGAGGAGGAAGCCCCAGCAAAGTATGTGCAAGACAACATCCAGCTTCATGGCCAGCAGGTGGCGAGAATCCTCCTCCAGGAGAACGGCCATATTTATGTGTGTGGGTGAGTCATTATCGTGCCTAAGTCGGGTAGGAGTAAGCAGTCATCTTATTATTTTCTTTTCTAGAGATGCAAAGAATATGGCCAAGGATGTACATGATGCCCTTGTGCAAATAATAAGCAAAGAGGTTGGAGTTGAAAAACTAGAAGCAATGAAAACCCTGGCCACTTTAAAAGAAGAAAAACGCTACCTTCAGGATATTTGGTCATAAAACCAGAAATTAAAGAAAGAGGATTAAGCTTTTTTGACTGAAAGTACTAAAAGTCAGCTTTACTAGTGCCAAACCTTTAAATTTTCAAAAGAAAATTTTCTTTCAACATTTCTTGAAGGACATGGAGTGGAGATTGGATCATTTAACAATATAACAAAACTTCCTGATTTGATTTTACGTATCTTCTATCTACGCCCTTCCTGTGCCTGTGACTCTCCCCAAATTGCCCTGTTGCCTTGAGCTCTTCTGAGCTAAGGCAGCCTTCAGTCCCTATCAGCGCCTCCTTTACTTCCCAGAGAACTTCACAGAGACTCTGTCCTTCCATGCAAAGGCTTCCTGAAATAGGGAGACTGACTGAGTAGCTCATTCTTGTGACTTACAGTGCCAACATTTAAAAAAGTATGAAAATGATTTATTTTTATATGATGTATACCCATAAAGAATGCTCATATTAATGTACTTAAATTACACATGTAGAGCATATCTGTTATATGTTTATGTAACTATCAAATGGTTATTTGTTACTAAAGCTATATTTCTGATAAAAAATATTTTAGGATAATTGCCTACAGAGGGATTTATTTTTATGATGCTGGAAATATGAAATGTATTTTAAAATTTCACTCTGGCATATGATTTATCTATCACCATTACTTTTTTTTAAGTCACAATTTCAGAATTTTGGGACATTTGCATTCAATTTACAGGTACCAGTACGTACATATTTTAATAGAAAGATACAACCTTTTTATTTTCACTCCTTTTATTTCTGCTGCTTGGCACATTTTTGAGTTTTCCCACATTATTTGTCTCCATGATACCACTCAAGCAGTGTGCTGGACCTAAAATACTGACTTTAGTTAGTATCCTTGGATTTTTAGATTCCCAGTGTCTAATTCCCTGTTATAATTTGCACAAACAAAACAAAATGTTATGATAATCTTTCTCCACTGTTCTAATATATATTGTATTTTTATTTGATAGCTTGGGATTTAAAACATCTCTGTTGAAGGCTTTTGATCCTTTTGAGAAATAAAGATCTGAAAGAAATGGCATAATCTTAAAACTTGGTAAGTTTTTGTGGCTG